TTCTCCGCCCGCGCCCGCGCCCGCGCCCCAGCTTTCGTCCCGCTGTGCGGAGATGCCACCCAGCTCCACCGCAGGACCGCGGAGCGAGAGGCGGCAGACGCGCTCCGGGGGCCGCCGGTCAAGAGGAAGATGAAGGGCGCGACGACTTCGCGGTTTCCAGAATGGGCTCCTTCTGGCCCAACAATAAGTGCCATTTGGAATCTTCTCGGCCTTCTCTGTGCCTTCCGCGCGTCTGGGCTCCCCGGTACCGTAGACCCGGCCCCGAGCTCCGCCCCCTCGCCCTGGGCTTCCCCGCCCCCTCGCCCCCAGTCTCCTGGGCTCTTCGGGGCGGCGGAAGAGCCGAGAACCTTCGCGAAGGTGGGGCGGGCGCCCCCGAGGTTGGGCCCGCGGTATGGGCAGTGGAAACTGCGCATGCGCGGCGTCAGGGTCGGGCGGAAGTTGACGCCGCCGTGCCGCCGCCGCGTGACGCATTTCCTGTTTGTTGTTGGAGAAAGGAGAGAAAGGAAAGCGCGAGGAGCCGCCGCCACCACCAGCGCAGCAGTCCTGGAGCTGTGAGGAGATTCGGGCCGTCACCCTGCCTCCCCTGCGTCCCGCCACCGGCCGCTTCTGTCCTCGGTGAGGGTCTGTTCCGAGGGTCGGGGGAGGTCGCCTAGGGCCCCGCGCGCGCCCGGCAGACGGCGGACCTCACCCGGCGCCTGGCAACAGCGCGGGGGGTGACCGGGGTCGCCGGCCGGGGAAAGGACTGGACGGGGCGGGGGCCGTGGCCGGGGTTGCGGGGCGAAGGGTGGGCGGGGTCCTCTGGGTCAGGTCTGGGGCCGGGGCCGGGGCTGGGGTCTGGGGCCGCCCGGCCGCGTCCTCCCCGCCCGGCGTCCTTGCCGGAACGCGGCCCAGCCTCCGCGGCGGCGGTTGGGGGTGGGGCCCGGCCTGGGAGCGGCCGGCTGGGGCTCGGCTGGGGCTCGGCGGGGCCGGCAGCGTGGGAGGCGTGGAGCGCCTTCTTTTTCTAAGGCTCCCGCACTCGCGTCTGAAACCAGAAACGGGAGTGGCTTGCGGAGCAGGAATGCCGCAGCCGTGCCGCCAAGTTCGGAGGGAGAAGAAGCAGGTGGGGGACCGCAAAGCCCTGTTTCTAGAACTCCGGACGGATTGTTCAGAAGTTTGTGGAAGAGCAGGCTGCCTTTCTCACTCAGAATGTTTGTCTGCTTTGCTTTGCGTTAAAGAATCTGCACCGTAGTTGATGCAACTGAAGTTTATATAAGAAGTTTACATTAACTCTTACCTAAGGAAGGTCAGTGACACACGCAGTGTAAACTGCAAATCCCTCATCACTGACCACCTGTTTTTACTTGCAGGACCCATTCCAACAATCTCGTAAAACATGGTGGATTACTATGAAGTTCTAGGCGTGCAGAGACATGCCTCACCCGAGGATATTAAAAAGGCGTAAGTAGTTTTATTTCTGTGGTAATGCATTTGAATGTGATCTATATCCTTTATTCTTTCCAAGATATCGGAAACTGGCACTGAAGTGGCATCCAGATAAAAATCCTGAGAATAAAGAAGAAGCAGAGAGAAAATTCAAGCAAGTAGCGGAGGCATATGAAGTGCTGTCGGATGGTGAGTGACAGCGAGCTGCTGAAGGACCCTGATTGGCCTTACCGACTTTTCTTTCAATTTTTAGCTAAGAAACGGGACATCTATGACAAATATGGCAAAGAAGGATTAAATGGTGGAGGAGGAGGTAAGTACGTGAGTTTTTTCTTTGAAGACAAACATAAACTAAAAGCTGTGTTGTATTTGTGCAGGTGGAAGTCATTTTGACAGTCCATTTGAATTTGGCTTCACATTCCGTAACCCAGATGATGTCTTCAGGGAATTTTTTGGTGGAAGGGACCCATTTTCATTTGACTTCTTTGGTAAGTTAATCACGTGGGTTGACTTGGTGTGTACTTCATAGTGTGTGTTTATGTTTGATTTTAGAAGACCCTTTTGAGGACTTCTTTGGGAATCGAAGGGGTCCCCGAGGAAGCAGAAGCCGAGGGACGGGGTCGTTTTTCTCTGCGTTCAGTGGATTTCCGTCTTTTGGAAGTGGATTTTCTTCTTTTGATACAGGTATTAAATCCCTAGGTTTAATCTCTGTTATCTTTAAGCATTTTTCTTTTCTGTTTTCCTGTAGGATTTACTTCATTTGGGTCACTAGGTCACGGGGGCCTCACTTCATTCTCTTCCACGTCATTTGGTGGTAGTGGCATGGGCAACTTCAAATCGATATCAACTTCAACTAAAATGGTTAATGGCAGAAAAATCACTACAAAGAGGTACTGTGGTATTCTGCATTTTATATTTTTAGGAAAGGTTTTTAAATGAATTTTTTTCCTACAGAATTGTCGAGAACGGTCAAGAAAGAGTAGAAGTTGAAGAAGATGGCCAGTTAAAGTCCTTAACAATAAATGGTAAGGAGCAGCTGCTGCGCTTGGATAACAAGTCACGGCTCTCTCTCTCCCGCTGTGCCTGCAGGTGTGGCCGACGACGATGCCCTCGCTGAGGAGCGCATGCGGAGAGGCCAGAACGCCCTGCCAGCCCAGCCTGCCGGCCTCCGCCCGCCGAAGCCGCCCCGGCCTGCCTCGCTGCTGAGACACGCGCCTCACTGTCTCTCTGAGGAGGAGGGCGAGCAGGACCGACCTCGGGCACCCGGGCCCTGGGACCCCCTCGCGTCCGCAGCAGGTGTGCAAAGGGAGGCAGCCGTGGAGCAGGCGCAGAGTGAGACTTCTCTGGGTGCCAGAGGACAGCGAGGACACAAACCGCGCCTGGGCTGCTGTGTTCTGACCTGAGCGGGCGTGGGCGGTCGGGCGGGGCGGGAGGAGGTAGCCTCGCTCTGCTCCTCTCCCGCTCGCGGCGCCCCACGCCACGGTGGCTCCGGGCCCCCCACCGTTAAAACGGGGTCCGCGTGTCCTGTACGCAGCGTGTTGCTCCGCAAAGGATGACAGAGCTGCCACGGCAGTGCGAGGTGCTGCTTTTACCGTAGACGTGCCTTTTCGTAGCTTTCAGCGTAGAGCTTGAGGCCTGTGGCTTAGGCCGGGTGGTCTCGTGCTGGTGGGGTCTGCGTTTGCCCCTGCCCCTCCGTCAGCTTCACCTTCTCGTGCCTTCTTCTGCGCTGGGTGCAGAACAAAAGACCCCCTCAAGTCAAGCCTCCTTGTGAAGCGTAGTCTGCCCGCCCACCCCCCGTGGGGTTCTTGGCCGCCCTGCCCTCCTCCCACCTGTTAGGGAGCCGGATAGTCTCTGAAGTGAGTGCCCCGGAGAAGTTCTGGGTCACCCTGAGGACGTGCTGTGCATGTAGGCTTGGCCCTGACTGCGTCCTAAAGCCCAGGGTCCATGTAGTGTGAATCGTGCGTCAGTTGGAAGTATTTGTGCCTCTTCTGGTTCTTATCACCGCACGCGGTGAGGTGACCCCAGCCGCTCATGTCGTGCAGGAAGACATGGATGGTTGATCCCTGGGTTTGGGGGACCGAAGCGGATGTCGTGAGGTTACTTCTGTGGACTTGGGCCGAACAGCACTGTCTAAGCAGGACATGAAAAGAAGGGGGAAGCGTCTCTCCTTTTCCCTTCATGGAACTTTCCATTGAAAAATTAGCCCCTTCCAGTCCTTCTCGGATGAAGCACAGTTGCCGGTTACGCTTCCGAGGAGGACGGAAGGTGCACCCCCAGCCGTGAGAGCCTCAGGATGTGCCGCCTGTGGGTGGGCACGGCAGCCCCTCCAGCCGGCCGCCCACCTGCCGTGCTGCGCTCACCTTTGCTGTGTGAGTCTGTGCTGTGTCACTGAGTGACAGACAGAGGCAGTTGCAGGCTGCATGCACCCAGAAAGAACTCCCCCTGCACTAAGCGGGCATGGGGGAGGCTCCCCAGGGTCCCTGCACTGAGCGGGGTGGGGGAGGCTCCCCACGGTTCCCTGCACTGAGCGGGGTGGGGGAGACTCCCCACGGTTCCCTGCACTGAGCGGGCGTGGGGAAGGTTCCCAGGATCCCTGCACTGAGCGGGGTGGGGGAGACTCCCCACGGTTCCCTGCACTGAGCGGGCGTGGGGAAGGTTCCCAGGATCCCTGCACTGAGCGGGCGTGGGGAAGGTTCCCAGGATCCCTGCACTGAGCGGGCGTAGGGGAGGCTCCCCAGGATCCCTGCACTGAGCGGGCGTTGGGGAGGCTCCCCAGGGTCTGTTGTGCGCTCCTGGTACTGGAGGGTCTGATGGCCGTAGGGAGGGTGCACTGTTTGTCGATGGGTCTTTGCAAGGTGCAGGATAGAGCAGGGTTGTAGCTGTAGTGTCCCTGAACCACTGGGGTTAGGAGGCCACCGGAAGCCTGGCCTGCTAGGGGCCTTGTGATTTCGCAGGCCCCGAGAACGTGGTGTGCAGGTGCGGGCCGCCTGGGGGAGCCATGTTTAAAGTGCGGTGAGGCTCCTGGAACGGCACCCACCGCAGGCCCGAGGCCACACCTGTATGTCAGAACTGGGCGGGTCTTCTCCTCCCAGGCCTTCAGCGCCTGTGGCTATGGCTGTGGGCGGGACTGATACGGGCAGGCAGGCGCTGTTCTCCCCACGTATTCTCGGCTTCCCCGCCATACACCGTTTCTGAGTGGGGAGAACTGGTTGACTGCTGAATCCCAACACAAATCCTTAGAGCAAAGAGGCCAGTGATGGCTTTTGTTTCTGCCCGGATCCTCTTTGTGGATCTTCCGTTTTGCGGCTTTTCCTCTCATTTGTTTCCTTTTTTTAATCGCTTCATGAGATCTTGAAGATACCAAAGTAACCATCAAAGATTTAAAGACGTGATTTTTATACAAATATATAACGAACACGTCAGAGACTTTTACTTAAGTTCTTACTGAGAGATGACAAAGCTGACTCAAAGGATGAGTCAAGAAACCGCTGCAGAGTTGGAGACAGAACTGGAGTGAAATTGCAAAGCAGGGTGGTTTTGGTCTCTGCAGAGGCCATTTGCGACTCACTCACCAACTCCGGTGTCAGGGTGCTGGTGGGTGACAGGGAAGAGGTTGAGCAAGCCTCCGCCCCTGCAGGCTCGCTCATTATACAATGAGCACCTGCACCACCAAATCCGAACAACTGTACATGCTTACAGAGAAGGGCACGTGCTAGTGTGGGAGTGACAAAGTCACACGGGTGCAGACCCCTTAGCTCCAGCCTGCTGGGTGTTCTGACGAATGGACTTTGTAGCGATAACACAGGCTCCTGAGTCAGGATACTGGTTTGCTGCATTTCTGCGTCACTGAAGGTCTCGCTTTCCCCGAAGCCCCTTGTCACAGAAAACCCATGACTCTTGGCCAGGCCTCTGGGTGCCTGGAAGATCCCACTATCATCTTTTTGTGGGATTTGCATGTCCTGGTCAAGGTTCCTGTAAAAGGAATACAGTGAGGAGACCGGCCACCCGACAGTATTGATGGCCCCCACTTTGGCCTCCAGCCGTCTGACCCGTCCCTGAATCGAGCAGGTCCTGTCGGAGCTCCCAGGAGTGAGCGAGCTTCCACTCACAGGGTCACAGCCAGGTGTGCAGCCCCCAGGCCTGGGCGGTTCTAGGGCATGATTTTTTTTAGGCTGGAAATGAGCTCTCACTTGAGATGCACCCCTCAAAATACTGAACGTACTGCTTCTGTGAGAATTTCCCCTCCTTGTGTCTGGTGTGATTGACAACGGGTGCAGCCAGTGGAAGCAGGAATGTCGGGGAGCGCGGGGTGCAGGGGGTGCCCTGTCACAGTCAGCGGGGAGCGCCTGTCCCTGCTGCGTGGTGTGGGGTTCCCGTGGCTGGCATTTGCTGCTGTGTGGAGTCCTCAAACCCAGCGCTCGCCCTGCCTGCGTTCAGAGGACAGAGGCACCACCGGGAACCCACCGGATCCTCACTCAGGCTTTGGAAAGGCCGAGTGATGTTTTGTGTTTGTGAATTCCACACATACTGTAGGAGTATCAAGAACACGTAACTGTTAAAAAAGGAAAAGTAAAATTACTGAACAGGAAAGAAAGAATAAAGCAGGTCCTTTGTTTTTTTGGCTGAGGAAAGCAGCCTGCCCTGGAACGCTGTAGAATGTCTCCCTTTTTGTGAAGCACAGCATGGAGCTCTCGGAACTGAAGATGGGAATCTAACCCTGCCCTCAGCTTTCAACAGCTCGAAGTTTGTCTTTTTAATGAAACTAATTTGTGTATTTATACTTAAGGGTTTTCAAGTCCTTAAACTTGATAAGAAAACTTAAGTCGTTTTCTATCAGGACAAGTTTTTAAGTAGTCACTGGTGGGAGAGCGTGCCTCTGTGGACTGTGCCCAAGGCTGGCGGTCCCACGAAGTCCCAGAGCCCGCGAGCCGGTGCCCAAGGCCATGTCTGTGATTTGCAGGAGGTTCAGGTGACAGGAAGGCCTGCTCTGTTTTTCTCACTTCAATTTTGGACTTTTTTTTTTTTTTTTTTTTTTTTGAGACAGTCTCGCTCTGTCGCCCAGGCTGGAGTGCAGTGGCGTGATCTCGGCTCACTGCAACCTCTGCCTCAAGGGTTCCAGCGATTTTCCTGCCTCACCTCCCCAGTGGCCGGAACTACAGGTGCTTGCCACCACTTCTGGCTCATTTTTGTATTTTTAGTAGAGATGTGGTTTCTCCATGTTGGACTGGCTGCTCTCGAACTCCTGACCTCAGGTGATCCCCCCGCTTCAGCCTCCCAAAGTGCTGGGATTACAGGCGGGAGCCACCGCGCCCGGCAATAGTGGAGGCTTGAAGAACACCGGAAAGTGGTTTCCTTGTACCGGACCCGCCCCTCCCCCACCATCCCGGCAGCCCCAGGGCGGGTGAGGGCGACTGCAGTGTGGTCACCTCAGGCTTTCCGTCCCTAGCTCATAAAGGCCCAGTGGCAGCAGTTGCTTTAAAGGAGCTCCGTTACTCCCTTTGTTCTGGGGTCTTGGTAAAGTTTGCTTTGCTGAAGCGGAGGAACCGCAGGCGGTGCTGACCCCCCCACCCCGCCCCCATCCCACGGGGTCCCTTGGGTCCCGGGGCACGAGGCTCCTCTGAGGGACACGGCCTCCAAGAGCTGGCTCTGCCCTGGCCGCCCTCCACAGTCACGGCGGCTCCCCGCATGCTCCTCGGGACGGAGATCTCCTGGCTTCCTCCCGCTTCCTTTCCTCTGCGTTTTCCGCAGAGCCGCCTCCCTGCTTTGGAAGCAGGTACTCAGCGGCCTCTGCAGCCGCCAACGGCACACAGGCCTCTCTCTGTTCGTTCTTTCTTTCCGTAACCGTAGCTTGAGGCACATTTCCTAAATATGCAGCATGGAACGCTTGGCGGTTCTGAACGCGCATCTCGTGCTGCTCCTGTAGGGCGGTTAGGACGCGCTCCTCTGGCGAGGAAGGTGGCAGCCTCCACTGTGCACGGGTCACAGGCGAGTGTGGTGTGGTGTGGTTGTGGGTG